TAGATGAGTGCTTCTTTGTAAAGCATTTAAAAACAGTGTCTATACATAAAATAAACAGCCCAGAAGTGTGAAAGTGTGGAAGGCAAGTAATATGGTAAATGGGAGATGCAGCTAGAGAGGTACTTTTGGAAGCAGTTCATCAAAGTCTTTGAATATCACTCAGTGTATTTGGAATTAGCCAATAAGGAACACAAAATCCATTCCCCTGTGGCTGGAGCTCAATAGTGGTTTCCCACCTTAAACAGGGCCTGCACTCTCAGGTTTGCCACAATCCCTAATGTTTCCTAGCCCAGCACTCCACAGATTTAGTGGTTCTAAATCAGTAAGTCTGGGGATCTGCATTTCTAACAAATTCCCAGGTGATGCTGATGCTGCTGGTCCAGAGACCACACTTTGAGAACCACTGCCTTATTGTACCTTGGACAATAAGATGGAGAATGAGTTGCCATTTATCATCACACATGTACTGTGGTTTCTTTCATATCTGCTACATTTTGTGCATTTAATGTTACTTTTCTGGCCCTGGTGGAACTTGGGTTTGCAATTCCTGGCATTATCAGTATGGAATGGTTGGGTATAAGATCACAAGAGACCGAGGGGCTAGAGAGAAAGAGATTTGGGGGTGACTGAGGCTCAGCCTAGAGCAAGCCTATAGTAGCTGAAGCTGTGAGCTCATTCCTAGGGATAGCGTGCAGGGAGAAATGGGTTGCAGGTGGATAGCAGAATATCAAGGGGGCAGTGGCACACCCTGTCATAAAAGAAAGGGGAAAGAATAGCCACTGTTTAAGGAAGAGCATTCAAAAAGGTAGGAGGAGAGATGAGAGAGAGAGTGGCTGATGGAGAGTTCTTGACTTTATTATTAGAGAGAGGACTGTTGGCAAACATCTGACGCCAAAGCTTAAATAGTTAAACAGTGCAGTTCTCAGGTGAGCTCACCTGAGAGCTGGGACATCAGGAAGCAGGTGTCTTATTACCCTTGCCCACAGCATGCCTGGTAACCTGCTGTTGCTCCGAGGCACAGCTTGTTGTGAGTAGTCGTCTCTGAGGCTCTGGTGGCACAGTTGCAGCTTTGGAGCTAAGCATGGTGAGTATCATGTCACCCATCTCTACTCAAAACACCTAACTTGGACTCTCTTCTTATTTTCCAGGCCTTCTCTCAGCTCCTTGGCCTACTGCCGTGGCCTTGGTGCCCCCCTCCTCTGGTGGTCAGCTCAGGGCTTCCTCTGCCCATGCAGTCCCCAGCTGCCACTGCTGAGGGCCTCAGTGGCCCCCTCTTTGGGGCCTACACGTTCCCCACCTTCAAGTTTCAGCCTCGCCATGATAGCATGGACTGGAGACGCATTAGCACCCTGGATGTAGACCGCGTGGCCCGGGAACTGGATGTGGCCACTCTGCAGGAGAATATTGCTGGCATCACCTTCTGCAACTTGGACCGGGAGGTGTGCAGCCGCTGTGGGCAGCCTGTGGACCCGGCACTGCTCAAGGTGCTGCGCCTGGCGCAGCTCATCATTGAGTACCTGCTGCACTGCCAGGATTGCCTGAGTGCCAGTGTTGCCCAGCTGGAGGCACGGCTGCAGACCAGCCTGGGCCAGCAGCAGCGTGGTCAGCAGGAGCTGGGACGCCAGGCTGACGAGCTCAAGGGTGTGCGGGAGGAGAGCCGCCGGCGTCGCAAGATGATCAGCACCCTGCAGCAGCTGCTAATGCAGACAGGCACCCACAGCTACCACACGGTGAGGAATCTCCACCAGGCAGGGAGAGTGGGCTTGTACTCCCCATTGCTTCCTCTCTGTATAGTGCCACCTGTGTGACAAGACATTCATGAATGCCACCTTTCTCCGGGGCCACATCCAGCGCAGGCATGCAGGCGTGGCAGAAGGTGGTGAGTCCAGACAGCAGCCCGGGCCCCTTCTGACTGGTCACCTGTCTTTGCGTGGACCCCACAGGAAAACAGAAGAAACAGGAACAGCCAGTGGAAGAGGTGTTAGAAGAGCTACGGGCCAAGCTAAAGTGGACCCAAGGGGAGCTGGAAGCCCAGAGGGAGGCGGAGAGGCAGCGGCAGCTCCAGGTGGGCAGGGAGAGAAAACATCAGGGAGACTTAATCATCATATTGTTCTTGCTCTTCTTTTTAGGAAGCAGAGCTCATTCATCAGAGGGAAATAGAAGCTAAGAAAGAATTTGATAAATGGAAAGAGCAAGAGTGGACCAAACTTTATGGGGAAATAGATAAACTAAAAAAATTATTTTGGGATGAATTTAAAAATGTCGCCAAGCAGAACTCTACACTAGAAGAGGTACCCAACATAAAAGGCTTTTTAAAGTTTCTATCTGAATAAAACTATGCCCTGGCCTTTTCAGAAACTGCGGGCACTGCAGTCCCACAGTGTGATGGAGTCCAAGCTGGGATCACTGCGAGATGAGGAGTCAGAGGAGTGGCTTCGGCAGGCACGGGAGCTTCAGGCCCTGAGAGAGAAGACAGAAATTCAGGTGAGCTGATGCTCCATGCCTTTCTTCCCAGAGGCCCATTTGATAAGCTTTTAATCTTTTTCAGAAAACGGAGTGGAAAAGAAAAGTGAAGGAACTGCATGAAGAGCACATGGCTGAGAAGAAAGAGGTAGCTTTTGTTGGGTGATCTCGGGGAGCTTGATTTGACTGACCAGCCATCTTGTGCCTGCCAGCTACAGGAGGAGAACCAGAGGCTCCAGGCCTCCCTGTCTCAGGATCAGAAGAAGGCAGCTGCCCAGTCCCAGTGCCAGATCAGCACCCTCCGTGCCCAGCTGCAGGAACAAGCTAGGATCATTGCCTCCCAGGAGGAGATGGTAGGTCTGCCCTTCCTTTCAGCCAGGCCTTGGTTGTAACCCGCTCTATTCCACCTCTTTGCAGATCCAGTCCTTGTCTCTCAGGAAGGTGGAAGGTAAGTGTCTACACAGGGCAGTGTGTAGCAGTCTGGTGCCACTAACTGTTCCTCCTCTCTTCAGGGATCCACAAGGTGCCAAAGGCTGTGGACACAGAGGAGGACTCTCCAGAGGAAGGTGGGACCTTACTTTCTTTCCTGGGTGTCCAGAGGCTGATCTGGGTGAATGTCTCATGCTACAGAGATGGAGGACTCCCAGGATGAACAGCACAAGGTGCTGGCAGCTCTGAGGCGTAACCCCACTTTGCTGAAGCACTTCAGACCAATCCTGGAGGACACCCTGGAAGAGAAGCTCGAAAGCATGGGGATAAGGAAGGTGAGTTTCAGGGCCATCGTTTTAAGGGCTGATCTCTGTAAAGGTGAACTCCTGTCTCCTCTAGGATGCAAAGGGAATCTCGATTCAGACTCTCAGACACCTGGAATCCCTGCTGAGAGTCCAGCGGGAGCAGAAGGCCCGGAAGTTTTCTGAATTTCTGAGTCTGAGGGGAAAGCTTGTCAAGGAAGTCACCAGCAGAGCGAAGGAGAGACAGGAGAATGGCGCTGTGGTGTCCCAGCCAGACGGGCAGCCTTCAGGTACACTGGGGAGAGGGCTTGCTCAGGGCTGTAACTTATTTTTATTTTTCCTCATGTGAATTAGAAGAAAATAAGACTAACATAGCAATCCTGTGAGCTCATGGAAATTATTACTTGGACAAGTATCAAGCAGGTATTTTGTGCTTAAAAGCATTGTCATTTTGGCATGAAAATATGGTAAAAAAATGTATTGATGACCTGGGAAACTATAATATTTAGTTTAAACTTCTGGCCTTAAAATCTCTAAGGAAAGGACGGTTTTTATCTTGCATAGAAATCTCAGACAGAAGGGTATTTGTCCTGGTTGCCAATCTGCCTTTTATGCTCCAATTTAAACGTATATCCTTTTGCTCATTCAGTCAAATGTTCATTCATTCATTTGCCCACTCATTCATTTAGTACAGTACTTGCTGAGGTTGACTCTGTGCCAGGGCCTTCCACCTCACCTGGGAAATCAGCCAGGACCAGGTGATGTGATGGAGCCAAGCATGGGGGTGGTGGGAGCTCAGAGGAGGGAGGGGACAGGGACTTGGGGAGGATGAATGGAAAAACCCTCGGAATGCTGGCTTCCAAGAGAAAGCAAAGGTATCTTGCTCCTTCTAGGTGCTACGCCCCACCCACTCCCACACACCTTTGTTCCTGTAGTAAAAAAGCCAGGAGGGAGAGCCCCCTTCGCAGCCTTCCCTTTCCCTGGCCCTGGGGTTCTGCCTTCTCTGGAGATGTTACTGAGTTGTGAGATGAGCGCTGTGTTTTTGTGGCATTTTGTAGACCTTTCCTTCCAGCTCTGCACCTTTATTCTTTTCCTGGGTCCCACAAGTGCTGTCTTAATGCTCACCTCCCATTTCTGCTTGGACCCTGCCTCTTCTGTGGCCTGGGCAAGGCTGTGGGAAGTAGCGGTGAGGGCCCAAGATTAGGGCAGACAGACAACCTGGGTTTGTATTCACCACTTTCTTCCGTGGAGCTGAGGGCAAGCCTCTGTAGGGAAAATGATAGCCTCTGAAGATGCTCGGGGGCCAAGTGGTTGTATGTAAAGTGCTTTTCTTAGTATCTGGTACACAGTCATGGGAAGCTATTGTTATTTTCCCCCAGCAGGCTTGTCTTTGTCTTCCCCTTCTCTTCAGTTCACTCTTTCCTGGAAGCTCCACTTCTGAGTAGACACATTCACTGAGAGCAGTGCATAGCTGGCCCTTGAACAATGCAGGGGTCAGGGGCGCAAACCCCCCATGCAGTTGAAAATTTGCGTGTAACTTTTGACTGCCCCAAAACTTAACTACTCATAGCCTACTGTTGACCAGAAGTCTTACCGACAATATGGACTATTAACACACATTTTGTATGTTATATGAATTATAAGCTGTATTATTACAATAAAGTAAGCTAGAGAAAAGAACATGTTATTAAGAAAATCACAAGGAAGAGCAAATATGTTTACTATTCATTAAGGGGAAGTGGATCATCATAAAGGACTTCATCCTTGTTATCTTTGTGTTGAGTAGGCTGAAGAGGAGGAGGAAGAGGAGGGGTTGCTCTTGCTGTCTCACGGGTGGCAGAGTCGGAAGAAAATCCACGTATAAGTGGACCCATGGCTGTTCAACCCCACGTTGTTTCGGGGTCAACTGTATTTCAAACATTTTCTGATCTTGAATTACTGTAAGAAACTCATTTTACATTGTGACCCAATCCACACATGTCTGACTCCCTGTGATGCACTCTCTCTCTTCTCTTCCCATAAAAACTTGCTGATCCGGGACCGCTCTTGTGGCTATAGGTCTTGATGCAATTTGGAAAACAGAGGGGCTGTGTCCAATTGCCTGCCTTGGTACTGCCTTGCCCCAGACTGCATTTGGGAGGAGGTTTGAGTGGATCTTGATGGTTCATGCAGTCCTGCGGCGACCTCTGGTGGCAGTGGGGTCTTCCTGCAGGACTGCCTGCAGTGCAGCGGCTGTAGCGTGGGTTGGGGAGAGGGTAGCAGCCTTGGTGAAGTCCATCTAGGACTACTGAGCCCCTCTTCAGGCCCGCGGACTCCTGCTGGTCTTCAGTAATGACAACACGACCCTGGAGCACCCAGCTGCTCTCCTGGTCTCTGATGAAACTGTGGAACTGTGGTCCTAGCCTCGAATCTGGCCAGCAGAACACCTGATTTGGCAACAGTCATGAAATCTGCTGTGGTTATTACAGCACGGAGAGGGAGTAATTGTTCATTTCCAGGGTGTTGGAGCCACTTTCTCCCTCCTCTTAGGCTTGAGATCCAGCATGGGTGTACTCCAAAAATCATTCCTTTCTGTGTTTCCAGTCAAAAGCCAGCAGAGCACACTGGTC